GAAAGAATGACTGAATGGAAGAGACAGACCATGCCATCTATCACTGGCAGGTTTAATATGGAAGAATCATGGAAAGGCTCCAGGAACATGAGGAGCGGCATACAAAAAAGCTTGACACACACACACACACACACACACACACACACACACACACATATATATATATTTTTTCTTTTTGAGATGAAGTCACGCTCTTGTCCCCCAGATTGGAGTGCAGTGGCGCAACCTCGGCTCACCGCAACCTCCGCCTCCCGGGTTCAAGCGATTCTCCTGCCTCAGCCTCCTGAGTAGCTGGGATTACAAGCGCCTGCCACCACACCCAGCTATTTTTTTGTATTTTTAGTAGAGACGGGGTTTCAGCATGTTGGCCAGGCTGGTGTCAAACTCCCGACCTCAGGTGATCCGCCCGCCTTGGCTTCCCAAAGTGCAGGGATTACAGGCGTGAACCACTGGCGCTTGGCCTTATATATATATTTTAATAGAGACAGGGTCGAGCCGGGCACAGGCCTGGGCAACAAGAGTGAAACTCTGTCTCAAAAAAAAAAAAAAAAAAAAAAAGAAAAGAAAAAAAAAGACACACGGTCTTGCTATTTCACTCAGGCTGGTCTGGAACTCTTGGACTCAAGCTATCCACCTGCCTTAGCCTCCCAAAGTGCTGGAATTACAGGCGTGAGCCACTGAGCCCGCCCAGGATAAGCTTTGGAGGAGCATCCTCTGGGGTGCGTCCCATCCCCCATCCCCGCCTTTCCAACCCGTCTGGGCACCTGAAACGCGGGCTAGGCCGGGTCCCACCTCTAAACCGCCCCCAAATATGGGCCCCACCCCTCGCCCACGGTTCCGTCCAGAGGTCCGGTTCTAAACTCATCTTTTTCTCTGAACCCGTTTCTGCATCCCGCTCCCTGAGCCAACCCCAGGCACTGTCCGGCACCCACCCAGGAGGAAACTAGAATTTCTTTGTCCTACGTGCCTGAAACTCAAGCCCTGGAGCCCCACCCGGCCGGAGGCTCGGAGCGGAAGTGACGTCAGTGTGCCACCGCCATCTTTACCGGCTGTGGCTCAGCATGGTCAGTGCCGTTTAACCTTTATTGTGGTGGAGTCCACCCCGCTGTGGTGAGTTCTACCTGCTTGGGGGTCCGGGACATGATGCTTGTTGTTTGGTGATTGGTATGAACAGGGCCTCAGATAACCCTGTACAAAGGGGAATGGAGATTGCCTGTATCCACCTAGATTCATAAGCTGCCCTGAGGCGATCTTGGCATCAAGAAAGACAGCATTGAGGCACATCTCACCATCAGCTTCAGAGGATGTCAGCCTTTGATATGTCCCATGGTAAGTCCTTGTTGATGCTCTTTTTCAGAGATTGGCTTCTCATGCCTTCTTACTTTTCCACTAGGGTTTTTTCCCAGGGAACCAATCTGTCCTTTTGAAGAAAAGACAAAGATAGGAACGATGGTAGAGGACCACCGGTCAAATTCTTACCAGGTAAACAGAAAATGTACCGTTGTACAAAATGATGGCTCAAACCAGCATGTGTTTGATGACTTAGGATTCAGTGACGTTTGATGATGTGGCTGTGGAGTTCACCCCAGAGGAGTGGGCTTTACTGGACACAACTCAGAAATACCTCTACAGAGATGTGATGCTGGAGAACTACATGAACCTGGCCTCTGTGGGTAAGAGTAACATCACTTTGCTTGGCATGGTGTAAACTAACACATTTCTTCTCTAAACCCTTAGATTTCTTTTTCTGCTTAACTTCAGAATGGGAAATACAACCTAGAACCAAACGGTCATCACTTCAGCAGGGTTTTTTGAAGAATCAAATATTCACTGGGATACAAATGGTAAGATTCATGAGGGATACTTATTTTTTTCTAAAACATTTTAAATCCTTTATCCCCTCATCAGCAGACAAGAAGCTACAGTGGATGGAAACTCTGTGAGAATTGTGGAGAGGTCTTCAGTGAACAGTTTTGCCTTAAGACACACATGAGAGCTCAGAATGGAGGGAACACTTTTGAGGGTAATTGTTATGGAAAAGACAGCATCAGTGTGCACAAGGAAGCCTCTATTGGACAAGAACTTTCCAAATTTAATCCATGTGGAAAAGTCTTCACCTTAACTCCAGGCCTTGCTGTGCATCTTGAAATTCTCAATGGAAGACAACCCTACAAATGTAAGGAATGTGGAAAAGGCTTTAAGTATTTTGCAAGCCTTGATAATCACATGGGAATCCACATTGGAGAGAAACTCTGTGAATTTCAGGAATGTGAGAGAGCCATCACAACTTCCTCACACTTAAAGCAGTGTGTAGCAGTTCATACTGGAAAGAAATCCGAAAAGACTAAGAACTGTGGGAAATCCTTCACTAATTTTTCTCAACTTTCTGCACATGCAAAAACTCATAAAGGAGAGAAGTCCTTTGAATGTAAAGAATGTGGAAGATCCTTTAGAAATTCCTCATCCTTTAATGTTCACATTCAAATTCACACTGGAATAAAACCACACAAATGTACGGAATGTGGGAAAGCCTTCACTAGATCAACTCACCTTACTCAACATGTAAGAACTCACACTGGAATAAAACCCTATGAATGTAAGGAATGTGGCCAAGCCTTCACTCAGTACACGGGCCTTGCTATACACATACGAAATCACACTGGAGAGAAACCCTATCAGTGTAAGGAATGTGGGAAAGCCTTCAATAGATCTTCAACGCTTACTCAACATAGAAGAATTCACACAGGAGAGAAGCCTTATGAATGTGTTGAATGTGGGAAGACCTTCATTACTTCTTCCCATCGTAGTAAACATTTGAAAACTCACAGTGGAGAAAGGTAAATGCAAGATATGTGGGAAAGAATTTCTGTATTCCTCACCCCACCTGTGAACTCCTACCAGAGAGAAACCTTTTGTATGTAAAGAATTTGGGAAAGCATTTGCTCTTTCCTCATGCCTAAGTATGCATGAAAGAATTCACACTGGGGAGAAATACTATGAATGTAAGGATATGAGTGTTGTTACCATTTAGCCCATTGGTTGCCATCTTTAATTATTGGCAGTGCAAAGATCATCAGATTAGTCCTAAATGCCTTTTGGAGGTTGTAATGGCTCACAGATTGGCCTTAGATGCATCCCGAGGGTCTGAAATTAAACCTACAGGTTCTGAATACAACATCATGGTTACCTGAGTCTGGGCATCTGTGAAGAAGGGTCATGGATGGTGAGGTCAGTACTGCAGGCTGCCTCACCTTGGTGATTAGATTCCTAAGATCATAGCATTAACAAGTTCTGTACGAGATAAATCATGCAGATTGATCCCAGCCCCTGTTGGTTAGTGGCTGCCAGTGTGGCACATTCATGTCAAAATTTACCAGAAGCCAAGATGATGTAGGCCCCAGAGGTGGATTGTTAAAAAGATGCTCCTCCAAGGTTCTCTTCTGTTCCCATGGATCCTGCAGAGCATGTCAGGAGTGAAACCATCCATAACTGCCAGTGCCCTTTCACAGCTGATTATTTCTATGTCCCCTTCTTGTAAAATAAGAAGTGTGACAACCTTGACTGTTCTGTTCTGTCTTCTCTGTCCATTTTAGGTGGCACAATGTAAGTGGCAGTGTCTCTTATAGTATAATCCAGTCTCTCTTCTCACTTCTGTTAAGATGGCTGATATAGTCCATGAATCCCACTCATGATCTCTTTATCAAATGATTGTTCAGCCACACTTTGAGGATTCTCTTCAGTACAAGTTTTCTAATTTTTGCAGTATGGATAGGCTGAGAATTTTCCAAATCTCCAAGTTCTGGTTCCTTTTTCCTTAACAATTTCTTCTGCAATTCAGGTCTCCTTTTGCATTTTTGCCGAGACCAGCTGGGTCGTGGAGACCCTAACCCAGTGGCTCTAGAGGAATTAAGACAAAGACACAGAAATATAGTGCAGAGTGGGAATCGGGGCTCACAGCCTTCAGAGCTGAGCTTGAACAGAGTTTGACCCACATATTTATTGACAGTAAGCCTGTGATAAACATTATTCCTATAGATTGTAGATCAGCTATAAGTATTCCTTATGAGAAAGAAAGGGACAGGCTCTGGCTTGTTATCTGCAACAGGAATATGTCCTTAAGGCACAAATCACTCATGCTATTGTTTGTGGTTTAGGAATGCCTTGAGCAGTTTTCCAGTTTTCTGCCCTGGGTGGGCCAGGTGTTGCTTGCCCTCATTCTGGTAAACCAGCAGCCTCCAGCATGGGCGTCATAGCCATCACGAGCATGTCACAGTGCTGCAGAGATTTTGTTTATGGCCAGTTTCTCATTGCCTGTTTATGGCCAGATTTGGGGGGCCTGTTCCCAGCACATTTTCCTGTAAGCACTCAGGAATAATGAAGCTTCCTGTGTCCTTTAACACTTTAATTACAGATCTTAGTGATACATACCATTTTATCTGTCTCAAGCTCTACCTTCCGTAAAATGCTAGAATACAGTTCTGCCAAGTTCTTCACCACTTTATATCAAGGGTTGTCTTTTCTTCATTTCCCAATAGCATGTTCCTCATTCCCCAATGACACCTCACCAGAATAACCCTTACCAACCTTATTTCCAGCTTGCACATCAGAATTTTTCCAGCCTCTACTCATTTGTCAGTTTCAAAGCTGCTTCACATTTTTAGTTTTTTTGTTTGTTTTTAATTGCAGTACCTCACTTCTCAGTACCAATATCTGCCTTAGTCAGCTCAGACAACCATAAGAGAATACCGCAGACCAAATGGCTTAGAAATTAATTTAATTTTAAATCAATGAGGTTAAAAACACAGGATTTTTTTTTTTTTTTTTTTTTTTTTTTTGAGATGGAGTTTTGCTCTTGTTGCCCAGGCTGGAGTGCAATGGTATGATCTTGGCTCACCGCAACCTCCACCTCCTGAGTTCCAGTGATTCTCCTGCCTCACCCTCAGTAGCTGGGATTATTGGCATGCACCACAAACCTTAGCTAAGTTTGTATTTTTAGTAGAGACAGGGTTTCTCCATGTTGGTTAGGCTGATCTCCATGTTGGTCAGATCTGACCTTTGGTGATCCACCTGCCTTGGCCTCCCAAAGTGCTGGGATTACAGGCCTGAGCCACCGTATCTGGCCCAAAACACAAATTTATATTCTCACATATCTGGAGGCTGGAAGTCTGAGATCAGAGTGCCAGCATGGTCAACCTCTAGTGAGAGCTCTCTTCCTGGCATGTAAGTGCCCACTTCCTCATGTTTTCACACGATGGAGACCAACAAATAGGTCGGTCGGTCTCCCCCCTCCCCGCCCCCTTCTCTTTTCACATACAGTCACATTGAGGTTTGGAACTTCATATGAAATTTGGGGGGTCACTGTGTGTGTGTGTGTGTGTGTGTGTATGTGTATATATATATACATATATATACACATATGTATGTATACCTAACTCCTAAAGTGGAACAGTAAGAGTCATTATTTATAGATTATCTGATTCTCTATGTGGAAAGAGAAAAGAATCATATTAAGTACTTTGGACTGAACAATGACCCCCAAAATTCGTATGATGATGAAGCTCTCTCTAAATATTTTCTTGCTTTACTGGACTGATTTTAACCCGCTGCACAACACCAACTAAAAGTAGTAATACCAGCATACTTGTCTTTGCAGTTCTGGTGAGATATGCACTCTATTTTGTTGGTTTGGCTGTAGGCTTTTATTTCTTTTTTATTTTTTGAAGAGGTTATGTCCTGTCAGGGAACCAGCCCCGATATTCACATAGGTTCTTTTCTATTTTCCCTAAGTGTCAGCCAACTTGAGAAATAAAGGGACAGAGTACAAAAGAGAGAAATTTTAAAGCTGGGTGTCCGGGGCAGACATCACATGTCGGTAGGTTCCGTGATGCCCCACAAGCCGCAAAAACCAGCAAGTTTTTATTAGGGATTTTCAAAAGGGGAGGGAGTGTGCAAATAGGTGTGGGTCACAGACATCAAGTACTTTACAAGGTAATAGAATATCACAAGGCAAGTGGAGGCAGGGCGAGATCACAGGACCAAGGTGAAATTAAAATTGCTAATGAAGTTTTGGGCACCATTGTCATTGATAACATCTTATCAGGAGACGGTTTTGAGATCAACTGGTCTGACTAAAATTTATTAGGTGGGAATTTCCTCTTCCTAATAAGCCTGGGAGTGCTATGGGAGACTGGGGTCTATTTCACCCCTGCAGTCTCGACCATAAGAGATGGCTACACCCAGGGGGGCCAGTTCAGAGACCCACTCCCAGGTGTGCATTCTCTTTCTCAAGGATGTTCCTTGCTGAGAAAAAGAATTCAGTGATATTTCTCCCATTTGCTTGTGAAAGAAGAGAAATGTGGCTTTGTTCCACCTGGCTCACCGGCGGTCAGAATTTAAGGTTATCTCTCTTGTTTCCTAAACATTGCTGTTATCCTGTTCTTTTTTCAAGGTGCCCAGATTTCATATTGCTCAAACACACATGCTGTATAATTTGTGCAGTTAATGCAATTATTACAGGGTCCTGAGGTAATATACATCCTCCTCAGCTGACAGGATTGAGAGATTAAAGTAAAGACAGGCATAGGAAATCACAAGGGTATTGACTGGGGAAGTGATAAGTGTCCATGAAATCTTTACAATTTATGTTTAGAGATTGCAGTAAAGACAGGCATAAGAAATTATAAAAGTATTAATTTGGGGAACTAATAAATGTCCATGAAACCTTCACAATCCATGTTTTTCTGCCATGGCTTCAGCCAGTCCCCCCGTTTGGGGTCCCTGACTTCCTGCAACAATGTCCTGCAGGAAAAGTTTTTTCTTTATATCCAGTTTTTACATGATGAATTATTTCCCAATATTTCATAGTTTATGAGGCTGAATTCCTCTTGAATTTATTAAATGCTTCCTTCACATCCTCTGTGATGATCATGTTTATTTACTGATAAAACTCAATACCTAGAACTGCACCTAGCTCATGATGGTACCTAATAAATACTTCAATGAAATGATGTGGTGATGCATGCCTATAGTTTTAGCTACTTGGGAGGGTGGCCTGAGCCCAGGGGTTCTAGACCAGCTTAGGCAACATAGCAAGACCCCATCTCAAAAAAAAAAACAAAAACAAAACAAAAAAAAAACTTGAAGAAGTGAATGCATGGAAAGGCGCTTTTCTAAAACAAATGTGGTCAGGCTGGGTGTGGGGGCTTATGCCTGTAATCCCAGCAATTTGGGAGGTGGGGGTGGGCAGATCATTTGAGGTCAAGAGTTCGAGACCAGCCCAGCCAACATGGTGAAACCCCATCTCTACTAACAATACAAAAATTAGCTGGGTGTGGTGATGTGCACCTGTAATCCCAGCTACTTGGGAGGCTGAAGCAGGAGAATCACTTGAACCTGGGAGGTGGAGGTTGCATTGAGCCAAGATTGCACCACTGCACTCCATGCTGGGTGACAGGGTGCGACTCTGTCAAAAATAAATAAATTAAATTAAATAAATGTGGTATTTGTATTTATTGCTTTTCCAATGTTACATCAACCTTGTATTCCTGGATAAGCTCGACTGTGACATAATGGATCACTTAAAAATACTTCATGACCTTTACTAATATGTTATGGAGCTATGTTTGAATAACATTGTGATTTTTAAAAAATTGTCCCTTAATGATATTTGTATATAATGACTGTCATATACTGTAGTGGGGCATGTTCCTACTATTTCTAAATTCTTAATCTATAAGAGTCATCTAGGTTGGGAATAGTGGCTCAGGCCTGTAATCCCAGCACTTTTGGAGGCTGAGGCAAAAAGATCCCTTGAGCCAAGGAGTTCAAACCAGCCTGGGCAACATAGCGAAACCACATCTCTATTTAAAAATACTACAAGATATTTTCATTTTTTTGGTTTGTTTCTTTGTTTTTGAGTTGGTGTTTGTTTCTTTGTTTTTGAGTTAGTGTTTCACTCGTTGCCCAGGCTGGAGTGCAATGGTGTGATCTCAACTTACTGCAAATTCCACCTCCTGGGTTCCAGTGGTTCTCCTGCCTCAGCCTCCCGAGTAGCTGAGATTACAGACAGCCTCCACCTTGCCTGGCTGATTTTTGTATTTTTAGTAGAGACGGTTTCATCAAGTTGGCCAGGCTGGTCTCAAACTCCTGACCTCAGGTGATCTGCATGCCTCATACTCCCAAAGTACTGGGATTACAGGCACAAGCCACTGTGCCCGGCCAATACTGCAAAATATTTTAAAAAGTTAAAATTATCTCTTCTGGCTGGTCATAGTGGCTCACACTTTTAATCCCAGCACACTGGGAAGCTCAGTCAGAAGGATTCCTTGAGGCCAGGAGTTCAAGATCAGTCTGGGCAACACAGACCCCATATCTCCAAAAAAATAAAAATAAATAAATAAAACAGTTATCAGGCTGGGAGTGGTGGCTCATGCCTGTAATCCCACCACTTTGGGAGGCTGAGGCAGGCAGATCATGAGGTCAAGAGATCAAGACCATCCTGGCCAACATGTTGAAACCCCGTCTTTACTAAAAATACAAAAATTAGCTGGGCACGGTATTGTGCCCCTGTAATCCCAGCTACTCAGGAGGCTGAGGCAGGAGAATCTCTTGAACCCCTGAAGTGGAGGTTTCAATGAGCCTAGATCACACCACTGCACTCCAGCCTGACGACAGAGCGAGAATCCGTCTCAAAAAAAAAAAAAAAGACAACTAGGTTGGGCACGGTGCTTCACGGCTTTAATCACAGCACTTTGGGAGGTCAAGGCAGGGGGTCACCTGAGGTCAGGAGTTCGAGACCAGCCTGGCCAATGCGGTGAAACTTTTGTCTCTACTAAAAATTCAAAAAATAAAATTAGCCAGGTGAGTTGGCGGGCGCCTGTAATCCCAGCCGCTTGGGAGGCTGAGGCAGGAGAATTGCTTGAATCTGGGAGGCGAAGGTTGCAGTGAGTTGAGTTCTTGCCACTGCACTCCAGCCTGGGTGACAAGAGCAAAACTCCATCTCATAAAAAAAAAAAAAAAAAGACAACTAAGGCTTGCATAAGTATTTTGAGAATATTCTTCTAGGCATGTTTTTATTTCCAAATGTGTAGCAAAAATTTATACTTTTTATATTTTTCATTTTTGCTGGTTGTATAACTTCAGTCTCCTTTTGCATTCTGGAATAACTTATTAATTGTGCATTCTTTCCCTTTGCTTGTGTTAATCTTGGTAGAGAGTACCCAGGTTTATGAATTCTTTCAGATATTTCGCTTGAAAAATCTACACTATTTCTTGCATGTTTTCTGTTCCACTAATTCTGTTAGATATTTATATAGTTACATCAGCTTGATTTTCCTCTACTTCTTAGTCTTTCTGTATGCTTTTTAAAAAAATGTGTCTTTTTATACATACTTTAGCTGGAGTTTTAAAAAATCTGTATACCGCTGGGCATAGTGGCTGATGTCTGTAATCACAGCACTTTGGGAGGCCAAGGCAGGTGATCACCTGAGGTCGGGAGTTCGAGACCAGCCTGACCAACACTGAGAAACCCCATCTCTACTAAAAATACAAAATTAGCTGTGCCTAGTGGTGCATGCCTGTAATGCCAGCTACTTGGGAGGCTGAGGCAGGAGAATCATTTGAACCCGGGAGGCAGAGGTTGCAGTGAGCCGAGATCACGCCATTGCACTGCAGCCTGGGCAACAAGAGTGAAACTCTGTCACAAAAAAAAAAAAAAAAAGAAAAAATACTTGAATAATACCAATTAACAATCCTTTTATGTTGCACATTTAGTGCCTGACATTTAATTAGTAATAATTTGGATTAATTTCTAGCATCTAATTTTTTTTGTTTGTTTCATTGTGTTCCCCTCTTTGTACTGATGTGTATTGATCATACCTTTAATTTATTTTATTCTTGATGTTTGAAATTTGTATGTTACTTTTCGTTGTTACCATAAATAACAATTTTAAATATAAGTCTTCCTTAATACCTTTTCTTTCTAACTAAGTGCACTACACTGTTTGAATAAAGTGATTCCCATATACACTTACTACACTTGGAGAGAGACCCAGAAGGAAGTGCATTGTCACACAAGCTATTAGACAGATCTGGTGGCAGAAAGAATAGGCTCCTTGACAGAGGCCCAGTGACACCCTGTGGTAGATTACAGATGTCTTGAGATTACTCTCTGAAGGTGCAATCTCTCTCCTTTTTATGTGAGCCAGTCCTTGCTTTGACCAGTAGAAACCAGCACAACTTTGGTTTGCAAGTCCATCCTCAAGAGGCTTCTGCTAATTAAGTAGCTGCTGTTTTCAGCTAGTAATTTTTGTGGCTGTTTATTACACAGTAAAGGCCAACTGATACACATACCCCTTTGCCCACAAGCCAATAAACTGTGGTTCTTCAGGACCCACTGGGAAATCCTCCAGAACCAGGCCCACTCGTGTTAGCAGTAAAGAATTCTGGGCCAGGCACAGTGGCTCATGCCTTTAAACCCAGCACTTTGGGAGGCTGAGATGGTTGGATCACGAGGCCAAGAGATTGAGACCATTTTGGGCAACATGGTGAACCCCCATCTCTACTAAAAATACAAAAATTAGCTGGGTGTGGTGGCACTCACCTGTAGTCCCAGCTACTTGGGGGCTGAGATGGGAGAATCACTTCAACCTGGGAGGTGGAGGTTACAGTGAGCTGATATTGCGCCACGGCACTCCAGCCTGGTGACAGTGTGAGACTCTGTCTCAAAAAAAAAAAAAAAATTCTGTCAATGTTCACAGAGAGACTGGGCATCTCCCACTATGAGCTGCAATGAGAAAATCAAGATTTGAATTCGTATTCCTCTGCTTAGGGACTCAGGAGGCCGGAAGTCAGCAGGACTGAAGGCCCAAAGAAACAGTTGATGTTATGAGCTGCAAGCAAGTTGCCAGCTGATATGGTTTGGCTGTGTCCCCACCCAAATGTCATCTTGAATTGTAGCTCCCATAATCCCCATGGTGTCGAGGGAGAGACCAGGTGGGAGGTAATAGAATCATGGGGGGGGGTTTCCCCATGCTGTTCAAGTAATTCTCATGCCTCAGTCAGCCAAGTAGCTGGGATAATAGGCGTGTGCTGTTTTTGTCACAGTGAGTAAATCTCATGAGGTCTGTCAGTTTTATAAGCAGCTGTTCCCCTGGACAGGCTCTCTTGCCTTCTGCCATATAAGATGTGCCTTTGCTCCTCCTTCACCTTCTGTCATGATTTTGAGGCCTCCCCAGCCATGTGGAACTGTGAGTCCATTAAACCTCTTTTTCTTCATAACTTACCCAGTCTCGGCCAGGCACGGTGGCTCACACTGTAACAACAACAAGGAACACAGCACCTAAACTCACACTTTTTTATTTTGGTAGAGAAGGTATCTCACTCCATTGCCCAGGCTGTCCTCAAACTCCTGAGCTAGAGTAATCCTCTCTTCTGGGCCTCCCAAAGTGCTGGGATTACAAGCATGAGCCACCATGCCCAGCCAGACATCTTTACATGACATTTTCAAGGTCCAATTGGTCCTAATTCTCCATAAATCCTTTCAGAGTATTAACAATGAAGCAAATCTTGCTAAATCTTTTTATGATGCAGTACAAGATGTATATATGTATCGTTTTTATCACTGATAAAAACAGTACAGTCATTAAAAACTACAGAATTATATTGGTAATGAATATTGGTACAAATTCACTAAGTAAGCCAGGTACGGTGGCTCACATGCCTGTAATCCCAGCACTTTGGGAGGCTGAGGCAGGTGGATCACAAGGTCAGATTGAGATGATCCTGGCTAAAACGGTGAAACCTTGTATCTACTAAAACTAAAAAAATATAGCTGGGCGTGGTGGCATGTGCATGTATTCCTAGCTACTCGGGAGGCTGAGGCAGGAGGTTACAGTGAACCGAGATCACACCACTGCACTCCAGCCTGGGATACAGAGTAAGACTGTCTCAAAAAACAAACAAACAAAAAAATGCGCTAAGTATAATAGTAGCAACTGGGCAAAGTGGCTTATGCCTGGAGTCTCAACACTTTGAAAGGAGGCAAAAGGATTACTTGAGCTCAGGAGTTCGAGACCTGCCTGGACAGCATAGCAAGCCCCCCATCTACAAAAAACTTAAAAATTAAAAAATGCAGTGAGCCAAGATCATGCCACTGCATTCCAGCCTGGGCAACAGAGCAAGACTCCATTTAAAAAAAAAAAAAAAAGAAGGAAAAAAGGAAGCTAGGAAGGAACGGATTAGCAAATAAATTCCAACTGCTTGATAAGAAAATAGTAAACCCAGTGGCATTTACTGCAGGAATATAAGGTTGGCTCTGGCTCATTCGTATCTTTGTATTTGTGCATTCATCATTATGGATGATGCCTGGAATTTGCCCAGAGGGATGCTCAAGACCCTTTCAGACACATTTTTTTTTTCTAAACTTATTTATTTATGAATGACAGAGTCTCGCTCTGTCACCCAGGCTGGAGTGCAGTGGCGTGATCTCAGCTCACTGCAACCTCCAATTCCTGGGTTCAAGTGATTCTCCTGCCTCAGCCTCCCAAGTACCTGGGATTACAGGTGTGCACCACCACACCCAGCTAATTTTTGTATTTTCAGTAGAGGCGGGGTTTTGCCATGTTGGCCAGGATGGTCTTGAACTCCTGAGACCCCCCTGATTCAGCCTGATTCAACCTCCCAAAGTGCTGGGATTACAGGAATGAGCCACAGTGGCCGGTGGTGTTCTTTTTTTTTTTTTTTTTTTCCAGAGACAGTGTCTTGCCATGTCACCTAGGCTGGAGTGCAGTGGTGCAATCATAGCTCACTGCAGCCTCGACCTCCTGGGCTCAAGCAATCCTCTCACCTCAGCCTTCTGAGTAGCTGGGAATGCAGGCATGTACCACCAGGCCCGGCTAATTTTTTTATTTTTAAATTTTTTTTTTTTTGGTCGAGACTGTGTCTCACTATATTGCCCAGGCTGGTCTTGAAATCCTGTTCAAGTTATCCTTCTGCATCAGCCTCCCAAAATGCTAGGATGACAGGGTTGAGCCACTGTGCCTGGCCTCTATTTCTAATGTCTAGGCAGCAACTGTTGTTGTGTTGTTCCTGTTACATAGTCTTATTACCCATTTGATACAAAGTTCAGATTGATTGTTCCTGTTCGTATTCCATTTTGGGTTTTCCCTCTATCTTTGTTGATTTTTTAAAAAATTAAATATGTAAAAGAATAAAGGGCCAAGCAGAGTGGCTCACAGTTGTAATGCCAACAATGTGGGAGGCCAAGGAAGGATGATCGCTTGAGCTCAGGAGTTTGAGGGCAGCCTAGGCAACATAGAGAGATCTCTTCTCTACAAAATATATTTTTAAAAATTAGCTGGATGTGGTGGTGCACGTATGTAGTCCCTGGTACTCAGGCAAAGGACTGCTTGAGCCCAGGAAGTAAAGGCTGCAGTGAGCCATGATAATGCCACTATACTTCAGCCTGTGTGACAGAGTGAAACCCTGTTTTTTTTTTTTTTTTTAAAGAAAAAAAAGAATGTAATTTTAAACATCAGAACTGTAAGGTACTCTGAGCTGGCCATACCATGGTCAAGCCATTGTGACATCCCCCCGCCCTTGTGATAATGTACTTTGTGATATTCCCCTGCCCTTGTGAATGTACTTTATAAGATACATCCTCCCCCACCTAGTGAATGTACCCTGCCATTGGCCCTTGTGACAGTACACCTTTCCTCTCCTTGTAAATGTACTTTGTAACCTTCCTCCCCACCCTTGTGATGATACACCCTCCCCGCCCTTGTGAATGTACTTTGTAACATCCTCCCCGCCCTTGAGAATGTACTTTGTAACGTCCACCCCACTGCCTACAAAAAAAATTGCTCCTAACTCCACCGCTTATCCCAAACCTATGAGAACTAATGATAATCCCACCACCCTTTGCTGACTGTTTTGTTGGACAGCCCATCCACATCCGGATGTAATACACAGCCATTGTTGCTCGCACAAAGCCTGCTAGGTGCTCTCTTTACTCAGAC